CCCTGTAGCCGCCCCAGCGCCCTCTTTCTCCACCTCCTCCAGGGCTGCCGGGGCTGCAGGGGGCACCGAGACGGTAGGGCAGCTCAGGGCACTGCTGCTCTCCTGGCCACAGCTCTCCATGGGCTTCGGGCCCTGTGTGGGGACAGATGGGGTGCTAGGGTGAGGACTAGGCCCTGGGGGCCTGGCCCCCCAAGCTTCCTTATGGGACACCCAGACCTCCGTCGGTGCACTCTGCACTCAGCCCTGCCCCTCCCCCAGTCTACCCTCCCGACCCCATTCCCGTCTCCTTTCCTCCCCTATCGCACCTGCCTCGTCCCCACCTATTCTCTGGCAGGTTTCCTGACCCACCCCGCCTCCTCCCACCCCATCCCCGTCTCTACCCAGCGTCTCCCCGCACTCTACCTCGTTGTCGAGGTTCTCACTCATCGCCCAGGCGGTTCTCCGCCTAGACCAGGGACGCCATGGGGGCCGCCTGGCCACCTCGTCCTGGGCCTGTCACAAGGGAAGTGGCCTGTCACAAGGGAAGTGCTCAGAGGGGAGGTGCTCACAGAGCCGGTGCAACGCCGCGAGGTCGCCGCCACCCCCGGCTTCGCCCCAGGCGGGGCGGGACTCGAACCTGCGATGCTCAGGTCCGGGTCTCAGGCTTGGGGCTGTACCGCCCGCCCGCCAGGGGCCCGCGCCGGCCGCTCGCTTCGCCAGCCACTCTTAGTCCGCCAGCGCGTGCGGCGGAGGCCGAGCGTCTCTATGATCCTGGCTTCTGGCAACGTCATCGTCACGCGCCGGATCCAACCCCCAACCACTTTAGCCAGCTCTAGAGGCGCGCGTGGCCGGGACGGAAGTGCGCGCGGGTGTCGCCGGGAGTGCGCGCTCCTCTGGCTGACGGGCGGGCCGGGCATGCGCCGCGGGCGTTTTGGCGGGAAGCGCGGGGCGGGCCGGACAATGAGAGTGTCCGCCTCCTGAGCCAATAAAGCTGTACTGGTTTTGAATCGCGGCGCGTTTCCCGCCGCTGGGGTCAGGGGTCGAGGTTCGGGTCGTGGGGCGGAGGGAAGAGCGGGCGGGCGGGAGGCGCCGGCGCCAGACGCGGAGGGAAGGAGCTACGAGTAGCCGCCGAGAGGCCGCGGAGCCAGCGACGACCGACCCAGCCGAGCCGCCGCCGCCGCCGCGCCCCCATGGCGGCCGCCAAGGTGCCGCCGGGCCCAAGCGGGGACAGGGTGGGGCCAGCAGTGTAACCTCTTTGTATCTCCACAGGACACTCATGAGGACCATGATACTTCCACTGAGAATACAGACGAGTCCAACCATGACCCTCAGTTTGAGCCAATAGTTTCTCTTCCTGAGCAAGAAATTAAAACACTGGAAGAAGATGAAGAGGAACTTTTTAAAATGTAAGTAGGCTGATGTCCCAGAAATAGGACTCCTGCACTCTTAACCTCACGGCTTTTCTTGCAGGCGGGCAAAACTGTTCCGATTTGCCTCTGAGAACGATCTCCCAGAATGGAAGGAGCGAGGCACTGGTGACGTCAAGCTCCTGAAGCACAAGGAGAAAGGGGCCATCCGCCTCCTCATGCGGAGGGACAAGACCCTGAAGATCTGTGCCAACCACTACAGTAGGTGGCATGAACGACCACCTCGACAGTCCCTCACCATCTTCACGAGCTTCTCTCTCTTCAGTCACGCCGATGATGGAGCTGAAGCCCAACGCAGGTAGCGACCGTGCCTGGGTCTGGAACACCCACGCTGACTTCGCCGACGAGTGCCCCAAGCCAGAGCTGCTGGCCATCCGCTTCCTGAATGCTGAGAGTGAGCCAAGGGCCCTGGGGACCTGCCTGACTTGGGGCTCACCTGCGTGGCAGCGTGGCGGGTTATGTGCAACAAATGCTGTTGCCTTTTGGGGAGAGGGGGCAGTAACTGGGAAGTGTGTCGTGTGGGCTGCCCTGCCCTGCTGTTTGGGGGCCATGCCCAGACTGAAGCCATGAGCAGCGCCTTCCCCCTTAAACTCAAAGCTGTGCCAAGTAGCTGGTGAACAGCAGTGCCCGCTCAGCCGCCTTGTGGCTGGCACTTTGGTTTGCTCTCCAAGCTCCGGTTCCCATTAGTTGTTGCGGAGCCTGAGGCCCAACCCAGGGCTTCCTCCCAGTGCTGATCCTCGTGCCAGGCTTCTGGTTCACTGGGGCCAGGGGCCCCTCATGGTTGCCTGGGTGCCAGCAGGGGCTGGGCAGAGAGATCCACAGGCCCAGGCTGATCTCTTCCCTGCTCAGAGGTCTTTCCAGTCCAGATCGTCCAAGCTGCGTCCAGTGGCTCCTGGAGGAGTCAGTGGGTACTGTGGCCTGGCGCCTGGTAGCTGGCCGTTTGGTGCCAAGTGACCTTGTCCTTGCTGTGGGCGTGGCTGCCCCAGCAGCCTTTCCAACACGGTTGGGAGCCGAGCCTGTGGCAAAGAGGCCCATGCCCCTTGGTTGCCTGAGGGTCCGTGCTCTACCGCTCTGCCCAAATGGGTGCAGTCAGATGAAGGAGACAGAAGGCCAGGGCCGATGTCAGGTGGACCAGTCCTTTCTTAGGTCAGCAATTACCATGAAATGGGTCTTCTGTGAATCCTGACTCTTCAGACCCGGCAGGGCATGTCTCTTCCACTGCTCACAGCTCTTAGGAAGTCTTCGCTCTCCCTTCCACAGATGCACAGAAATTCAAAACAAAGTTTGAAGAATGCAGGAAAGAGATCGAA